TTTATTTACTTAAATATAAGAACCCTACAATAATGCTTCCAAACTAGGGTTTGCAGAATTACCACAAGGGCTCTGTCTGTCTAAAAGTCCCCCAAGCATTATCTATTGTTCAAATAAATGAGTTGCACATGTGTGTACTTTTATTTTTAAAGGCATATAGATATTGTATTAATAAAACCAATTCATCTAATTGTATTGTTGAATTTATACTTTTTGCCAGTAAGCATTTTCCTAATAGATGGACTTAACTAAGAACATCAGAATGGTGAAGAGCATTGTGTTAATACAATTCATTGTCTTATTTGTTAAAAAAGTTGAAAAAGTATTGCTGAGAAAAAGGAAACAAGTTAACTTTTGTTAAAGGTATCTCTTGGTTTTCACTGTCCTTTCCCTCATCAGTAGCGCCAAGAACATCTTAAGTCACAGAAACATTAGTTTTTGGAAGCAGGGTTTGCTGTAACTATAGTAGAAATGACATTCTGATTCCACTCCTAGCTTCACAAGGATATCTGTGAAAGATTTGGGGCAAAACTGTTAAGCTGTCTGAAAGTGCTTTTGCATAAGAAATGGGTTTTACTGCTAAAACTGTCATATTGCTGAGTTTTGAATGCCCTAATGGTAAATGATACTGGGTTGCCAAAAATAACCAGATTAGTAGTTTTTTCATTCATTTGGCCGTCTCAGTAAGTCAAATATTGATACTTTCTACTAAGTCATCTTGCCAACACCCATTTTGTTATACTTATGCTGAATCTGTTTGTCATCTCTTAAGTAAGAAAATTATTGATTATTTTGTGGGGATTTAATTTAAAAAAAATGGTAATGGATACTGTAAAGGAGCATTATTTGGATGGTTTAAAAACATCTTCCTTGATGGGAAAATCTTTTAAAAGGCTTTCTAACTTGGTGTAATTACTTGAATTAAGGAAGTGCAATGCCATTCTACTGACTTAGAACAACTTTTTTGACTTCCTGCAAAGAGGACCCTTACAGTATTTTTGGAGAAGTTAGTAAAACCGAATCTGACATCATCACCTAGCAGTTCATGCAGCTAGCAAGTGGTTTGTTCTTAGGGTAACAGAGGAGGAAATTGTTCCTCGTCTGATAAGACAACAGTGGAGAGTATGCATTTATTTATTTACTTTTACATTTTTTCTACAGAGATAACAATTATTTTGCTTTTCAGAAGGACGCATGCTGTTTCTTAGGGACACGGCTGACTTCCAGATATGACCATGTATTTGTGGCTTAAACTCTTGGCATTTGGCTTTGCCTTTCTGGACACAGAAGTATTTGTGACAGGTAAGTACAAGGATATTAATATTTTTTAAATTTTTTCTAAGAGATTTTTGTTTCTTCTTTGCAGGGCAAAGCCCAACACCTTCCCCCACTGGTAAGAATTAATATTTATATTTTTACTAATTTTTGTCCTTCTCCCATTTTCCATTAATTAACAGGATTGACTACAGCAAAGATGCCCAGTGTTCCACTTTCAAGTGACCCCTTACCTACTCACACCACTGCATTCTCACCCGCAAGCACCTTTGAAAGAGAAAATGACTTCTCAGAGACCACAACTTCTCTTAGTCCAGACAATACTTCCACCCAAGTATCCCCGGACTCTTTGGATAATGCTAGTGCTTTTAATACCACAGGTTGGCACACAAAAGTTGTTAACTTAAATATCACTGATGTAATGATCTCACTTTCCTACCTTAGGTGTTTCATCAGTACAGACGCCTCACCTTCCCACGCACGCAGACTCGCAGACGCCCTCTGCTGGAACTGACACGCAGACATTCAGCGGCTCCGCCGCCAATGCAAAACTCAACCCTACCCCAGGCAGCAATGCTATCTCAGGTTTGCGGGTCCTTTAGACTTGTGCAAATATGAGTGACAGTGCTGATGGCCCTTCTGATTGCAGATGTCCCAGGAGAGAGGAGTACAGCCAGCACCTTTCCTACAGACCCAGTTTCCCCATTGACAACCACCCTCAGCCTTGCACACCACAGCTCTGCTGCCTTACCTGCACGCACCTCCAACACCACCATCACAGCGAACACCTCAGGTCTGACTATGCTGCTCTAGTAGTGTCTTCAGTAGCTTTTATTCTTCTATTCATTTTCTTGCAGATGCCTACCTTAATGCCTCTGAAACAACCACTCTGAGCCCTTCTGGAAGCGCTGTCATTTCAACCACAACAATAGGTGATATTACCCTCAGTCAGGCAGCCACACCATTAATAATTTACATTTTTTTTCTCCATTACAGCTACTACTCCATCTAAGCCAACATGTGGTAAGTTTATTTACTTAGAATCAGCATACCTCAAAATAACACTCAATGTTCTATTTTCTTTTAGATGAAAAATATGCAAACATCACTGTGGATTACTTATATAACAAGGAAACTAAATTATTTACAGCAAAGCTAAATGTTAATGAGAATGTGGAATGTGGAAACAATACTTGCACAAACAATGAGGTGCATAACCTTACAGAATGTAAAAATGCGTCTGTTTCCATATCTCATAATTCATGTACTGCTCCTGATAAGACATTAATATTAGATGTGCCACCAGGTAAATATCAATTTATTTCTTTTAATAAATTTTAATCAAGTTTATTTCTGTATCTTCTTGTCAGGGGTTGAAAAGTTTCAGTTACATGATTGTACACAAGTTGAAAAAGCAGATACTACTATTTGTTTAAAATGGAAAAATATTGAAACCTTTACTTGTGATACACAGAATATTACCTACAGATTTCAGTGTGGTAAGAATATAACATTGACCAGAGAATTTTTTATATATTCATTCGAAATATTTCTTTATTTCAGGTAATATGATATTTGATAATAAAGAAATTAAATTAGAAAACCTTGAACCCGAACATGAGTATAAGTGTGACTCAGAAATACTCTATAATAACCACAAGTTTACTAACGCAAGTAAAATTATTAAAACAGATTTTGGGAGTGAGTATGTTACTTGCATTTATATGTAAAATCATATTACATAACATTCTTATTCTTTTAACAGGTCCAGGAGAGCCTCAGATTATTTTTTGTAGAAGTGAAGCTGCACATCAAGGAGTAATTACCTGGAATCCCCCTCAAAGATCATTTCATAATTTTACCCTCTGTTATATAAAAGAGACAGGTAATTTGTGTAGAATTTAATTTCATCAGAAAACTTACTAATTTTTTTTCACATTTTTCCTCAGAAAAAGATTGCCTCAATCTGGATAAAAACCTGATCAAATATGATTTGCAAAATTTAAAACCTTATACGAAATATGTTTTATCATTACATGCCTACATCATTGCAAAAGTGCAACGTAATGGAAGTGCTGCAATGTGTCATTTCACAACTAAAAGTGCTCGTAAGTTATATGTTTTAATGCTTCTTTCCATATATTAATAACAAATCTTTCTTCATTTTGATAGCTCCAAGCCAGGTCTGGAACATGACTGTCTCCATGACATCAGATAATAGTATGCATGTCAAGTGTAGGCCTCCCAGGGACCGTAATGGCCCCCATGAACGTTACCATTTGGAAGTTGAAGCTGGAAATACTCTGGTTAGAAATGAGTCGCATAAGAATTGCGATTTCCGTGTAAAAGATCTTCAATATTCAACAGACTACACTTTTAAGGTAAAAGTATGCTCTCTACATTACTATAGTACC